AAAAATTTGCTAGGTGTGGTGGTGCGTGCCTGTAATCCCAGCTACTCGGGAGGCTGAGCCAGGAGAATGGCTTGAACCCAGGAAGCAGAGATTGCAGTGAGCCGAGATCGCCCCACTGCACTCCAGCCTGGGCAACAGAGACTCCGTCTCAAAAAAAAAGAAAAAAAGAAAGAAAGAAAGAATGAAATGCCCATGAATACCAATTGATACTAAAAGCAAAAGCTACATCTGCTTCTTTATTAGTCTTAGCAGTAATTGCCAGTGTTTAAGTAGCATATTGGCATCTACTTAGCAAGCGTTATCTGTATATTACTGGCTGGGACTATGACAGAAGAAAAGGCAAATATATACTCTAAAAATTATTTGGACCACGTTCCTTTGCGTGGCTGATAGCATTTGAACTGAATAGTTGGTAAAAAACAAAAAACAAAACAAAACAAAACAAAAACCAGAAGTGGAGCCAAAGTGATTATGGGCAGCTGCGTGCACCCTGTTGCACCAGGCCGACTTCTTTGGACCTTTCCATAGCTAGGAATTGCAGGCTTCACTTACTCCACCGCACGTGTCTGATTCCTTCCCTAAGGCGGCAGGGTGGGAAAGGGAAGGTCGTTAGAAACTGTGACAGGGAGTCTCGGGAACGGTTGCCTATTTAAATAGCGAGTGAAAACCAGGCAGAAATGTTTGCCGGCTGTAAGCAAAGCGAAGAGGTTACTCGTCAGTGATGAGCGGAGAGGGAGAATTACGGGATCACCTGAGCTCAGGAATTACCAGCGCCGCTGACACCTGCAGCAAAATTTTCCATGAACAGACGGCATCCTGTAGAGGAGGAGGGGAGCGTGGGAAAGAGAGGTGTGCACCGCGCTGGGTCGCGCCCTCTCCCCGTGGGGCCCCGGCCCGGACCCCGCCCCCGCGCTGTGGGTGGGCGCCTCCCGGCTGTCACTCAGCGGCCGCGGTGGCTCCGGGCCCCGCCCGACACGCACTTCAGGGCGGCCCCGCCCCGCCCGCGTCAGGCTGGCCAGGCTTCAGTCACAACACGGTGGGGCTCCCTGGCTGCGCCCGGCCCGGCAGCTACGGGCCCAGCGCCTGGTGGCGGCGCTGAGGGGTCGCCGAGAGGGGCCCGGCGGCGTCTGCGGGGGCCGCTCCCTCGGTGGGCCGCGGGCGAGGCATGAGCGCGGGCTCCCCCTGCCTCCGGAGCGCCGGCGGGGGACCGGGGGGCAGGAGATGTGCCTGTCCTTAGCGGCCCAGGAAGCAGCATGCACCCCGATGCGACCGACAGTGGCGGCGCCGGCCCCAGCCCCGCGCGGGCCGCAGGCGCCGGCGGCCGTCCTGTCTCGGGCTTCAGGGGCGAGCGGCGGCCGGAGTCCCCGGGGGACGCGGAGGCAGCAGCAGCGGCGGCGCCGGGGGCCCCGGGCGGCCGGAGCTGGTGGAAGCCCGTGGCGGTGGCCGCACTCGCCGCCGTGGCCCTCTCCTTCCTGGGGCCCGGCAGCGGGGAGGCGGCGGGGGCCGCGGGGCTGAGCTCCGTCCTGTTCAGGCTCAGCCTGTACCTGAGCTGCGCGGCGGCCGCCTTCCTGCTGGGGATCCTGTTTGCCCTCGTCTGCCGGAGCCCGCGCGCCCAGCCGCCCGACTTCGCCGCCGCCTGGAGCCGGCTGGCCGCGACCTCAGCCGCCCGCCGCCCGCCGGGGGTAAGTACCCGACTCCTGGCCGCCCAGCTCCGATCTGCTTTGTATTTTTTTCCTTTCATTTCAGAGTCCTGTGTATGGAAACTCACATGAGTCAGCTCAGTCTAGAAGGGTAGTAATTTCTCATAATATGGATAAAGCTCTGAAAGAAGGTAAGGATTAAATGAGAGTATATAATTACCATGTTTTACTCATTGCTTTGTTTATTCCTGGTAGTGTTCGACTACAGTTATAGAGATTACATTCTGTCCTGGTATGGAAACCTCAGCAGAGATGAGGGACAACTTTACCATCTGCTCTTGGAAGACTTTTGGGAAATTGCCAGACAGCTGCACCACAGACTGAGTCACGTGGATGTGGTTAAAGTTGTCTGCAATGATGTTGTGAGGACTTTACTCACTCATTTCTGTGACCTGAAAGCTGCCAATGCCAGGTAACTGTTCTAAGCAACTTACCCCCTTTTTTTTCTTTCCTTCTTTTTCACTCTCTTTATTTAGACATGAAGAACAGCCAAGACCTTTTGTGTTGCACGCATGCTTGAGGAACTCAGATGATGAAGTAAGATTTCTACAAACGTGTTCTCGGGTTCTGGTGTTTTGTCTCCTCCCCTCAAAGGATGTGCAGTCTCTCAGCTTACGTATAATGCTTGCAGAAATTCTCACAACAAAAGGTAGACTTATACAGTTGATTTCACTAATTCAATTCTCAGTGGCTATTTCTTCTTCTTCCTGTAGTCTTGAAGCCGGTAGTGGAGTTACTGAGTAATCCAGATTACATTAACCAAATGCTGCTTGCCCAGCTGGCGTACAGAGAGCAAATGAATGAGCATCACAAGAGAGCCTACACCTATGCCCCCTCTTACGAGGACTTCATCAAGCTCATTAACAGCAACTCTGATGTGGAGTTCTTGAAGCAACTAAGGTATTTGGTCTTCAATTATAGCACAGCAACAGAAATCTTTTTCTTTTCTCTTTTTAAAAATCAGGTATCAAATTGTAGTGGAAATAATCCAGGCGACTACAATTAGCAGCTTTCCCCAACTGAAGAGGCACAAAGGTAAGAGCCAGGTTGTTTTCTTCAGTTCCACATGACCAGGTACTGTTTCTCACTCCTATTCAAGGTAAAGAAACTGCGGCAATGAAAGCTGATCTCCTGAGGGCCAGGAACATGAAGAGGTACATCAACCAACTGACTGTGGCAAAGAAGCAGTGTGAGAAGAGAATCCGAATCCTGGGAGGCCCTGCCTATGACCAGCAAGAGGATGGGGCCCTGGATGAGGGGGAAGGGCCTCAAAGCCAGAAGGTAGAACTTTATAGTTTCTTGTTTTGACCCTATTTTTGATTTGTTCTTTTTTTTTTTTTTTGAGATGGAGTCTCACTCTGTCGCCCAGGCTGGCATGCATTGGCGCGATATCGGCTCACTGCAACCTCCACCTCCCGGGTTCAGGCCATTCTCCTGCCTCAGCCTCCCGAGCAGCTGGGACTACAGACGCCCGCCACCACACCCAGCTAAATTTTTTTTGTATCTTTAGTAGAGACGCGGTTTCACTGTGTTAGGCAGGATGGTCTCGATATCCTGACCTCATGATCTGCCCACCTCAGCATTCCAGTGTGTTGGGATTACAGGCGTGAGCCACTGCGCCTGGCCTTGATTTGTTCTTTTCAGACATTCAGGAAAAGAGAAACTCATTTCTGTTGCAATAATTCATCCTCAGAGTAAAACCATTTCCTCTAATCTTCAGGATGGAAGGCTAAGATAAGACAGAATTCCAATAGTTATGGTCATTTGCTATTTGAAAGGTAAGACTTTGGTTAGTTTGGGGCCATTCTGATGTCTTCATGAGTGGGAAGAAAACTTTTGCTATGACCTAATCATATGTGATCCAGAAGAATTACCATTAACTTTATTTCAGAATTTAGACTTCCAAATCAGGTTAATCCTCCAATTAAAAGAAAGATTCAGAGTGAATTTTTTAAAAGGCAAGGCAGTTATATGTTGCTTACAAGAAACTAAACATAAAGGCACAGATAAGTTGGAAGTAAGAGGGAAAAAGACATGCGAATACTAAGTATAAGAGATCTAGAGCAGCTACTGTGAATATCAGACAAAATAGACTTCGGAACAGGAAGTAGAACCAGAGATGAAGAACCTTTCATTATGATAAAGGAGTCAGTTCGTCAGGAAGATAGAATAATCAAATGTTCTCAATCAATAAAGAGACCTTTAGAGTGTACATGAAGCGAAACCTGACAGAAATGAGAAAAAATGTCACAAGTAGAGTTGGAAATGTTAACAGTCCCCCTCAGTAATATCAGTAATAGGAAAATCTGGAAAATTCCCAAATATTTGGTAGCATATCTAAATAAGGCTTCCATCAAAGAAGAAATTATAAGGAAAATTAGGAACTATTTTCAATGGAGTGAATATGCAATATATCCCACAATTATTTGTGGGATACATTATGATATGTATATTGTGGGATATATTGTGCAGTTAAAGCACCACTTACAGGAATTATGTACAGTTGGCCCTTGAACAATGTGGGGGTTAGGAGTGCTGACTCTCCCCTGAGCAAAAATTCACATATAACTATGGAGTCTCCAAAAGCTTAACTGCCCATATCCTACTATTAACTGGAAGCCTTACCAATAATAGTCAGTTAACACAGATCTTGTATGTTATGTGTATTATATACTGTACTGTTAGAATAAAGTAGGCTATAAAGACAAATGAAAATGTTACTAAGAAAATCATAAGGAAGAGAAAATATTTTTACTACTCACTAAGTGGAAGTGGATCATCACAAGGGTTTTCATCCGCATCATCTTCCTGTTGTCTAGGCAGAGCAGGAGGAAGAGGGGTCAGTCTTGCTGTGTCAGGGGCGGCAGATGTGGAAGAAAACCCTGTACGAGTGGGCCTGTGCAGCTCAAACTCATGTTGCTCAAGGGTCAACTGTACTTTTTAATGCTTATAGCAGAAGCGAAGAAAGGTATGAAATCAGTGATCTAATCTTTTAAGAAGCTATAAATTGGCCCAGTGAGGGGGCTCATGCTGGTAATTCCAGCACTTGGCGGGCAAAGACAGGAGGATCGCTTGAGGCCAGGAGTTAGAGACCAGCCTGGGAACATACAAGACTCCCCTCTCTACAAAAAAAAAAAAAAAAAAAATTAAAAGAAGCTGTAAATAAAAACTAAAATAACTAGAAGGAAGGAAAGAAAAAAGATACAAATTGCCAGTATTAGGAATGAAATAGGACATCACTAACAGATGCTACATACATTCAAAGGAGGCTAAGGGAATAATGTGGACAACTTCAAGCCAATAAATTTGACAATTTAAATGGAAGAGACAAATTCCCTGGAAGACACAAATTACCAAAACTGATTCAAAAAGAAATGGAGGCTGGGCGCAGTGGCTCACGCCTGTAATCCCAACACTTTAGGAGGCTGAGGCAGGCGGATCACGAGGTCAAGAGATCGAGACCATCCTGGCCAACTTGGTGACACCCCATCTCTACTAAAAATACAAAAATTAGCTGGGAGTGGTGGTGGGCACCTATAATCCCAGGTACTCGGGAGGCTGCGGCAGAAGAATCACTTGAACCCGGGAGGCGGAAGTTGCAGTGAGCCGAGATCACGCCACTGCACTCAAGCCTGGCGACAAAGTGAGACTCTGTCTCAAAAAAAAAAAAAAAAAAGACAAAAAGAAATAGAAACTCTGAATAACCCACAATTTATTGAAGAATATAATAATAATCTAAAACCTTCCCGGCTGGGCGCGGTGGCTCACGCCTGTAGTCCCAGCACTTTGGGAGGCCGAGGCGGGCGGATCACGAGGTCAGGAGATCGAGACCATCCTGGCTAACACAGTGAAACCCCGTCTCTACTAAAAATACAAAAAATTAGCCGGGCGCGGTGGTGGGCGCCTGTAGTCCCAGCTACTCAGGAGGCTGAGGCAGGAGAAGGGCGTGAACCTGGGAGGCGGAGCTTGCAGTGAGCCGAGATTGTGCCACTGCACTCCAGCCTCAGAGACAGAGCAAGACTCCATCTCAAAAAAAAAGAAAAGAAAAGAAAACCTTCCCACAGAACTCCAGACTCAGATCATTTCACTGGTGATTTTTTTTTTTTTTTTTTTGAGGTGGAGTCTTCCTCTGTTGTTCAGGCTGGAGTGCAGTGGTGCCATCTCAGCTCACTGCACCCTCCGCCTCCCAGATTCAAGCAATTCTCCTCCCTCAGCCTCCCGAGTACCTGGAATTACAGGCGTGCACCACCACGCCCAGCTAATGTTTGTATTTTTAGTAGAGACAGGGCTTCACCATGTTGGCCAGGCTGGTCTCAACCTGCTAAGTTCAGGTGATCCGCCTGCCTCTGTCTCCCAAAGTGCTGGGATTACAGGCATGAGCCACTGTGTCTGGCCTCACTGGTAAATTCTATAAAACATGTAAGGAAGAGATAATACCAATCTTAACCATACTCTTTCAAAAAACGGAGAAGGGAACACTTCAACTCATCCTAGGAGGAGACTAGCACAATTCTAATACCAAACCAGAGGAAAAAAAAACTTCAAAATGGTGTCTCTCATGACCCTGGACAGAAAAGTCCTTAACAAAAATACTGGTAAATCAGATTCAACAATCTGTAATTCACAAAGATAACATCAGTATATGTTCTCCTGACAGTGGGTCCTTAGTATAATCATTGTCTACTTCATTTCTTTGCAATGCTATTATTAAGGCTTGATGGAATATTTATTTTTTAAACAGCTTAATTAAGGTATAATGACATGCAATATACTGCTCATATTTAAAGTGTACAATATGATAAGTTTTGACATACACATATATTCAATGAAACCATTGCCACAATCAAGATAATAAACAGATCCATCACCCACAAAAGTTTTTTATGTCCTTTGTAATTTCTCTTTGGA